TTTTACCTGTGTTTGAGCATTATGGTGTAGGTTTAATAGATGAATATTTGCCTTCAGTCTCTGCTCAGGTATTAATGTGTAGTAATTTTTGGTGCTTTCTTTTTAATCTGTGATAATCTGGTGTTCTGAATGTTCAAAAATAAATTTGGTTGAATACGCACATGGTAAAAAGATTGCTTACCAATTGACATACTCTCTATAATACCATCTTGGTAAAAACTCTTTAAAAAGGATTTATTGGCCGGGCGTGGTGGTTTATGCCTGTAATCCCAGCACTTTGGGAGGCCAAGGCGGGCAGATCACGAGGTCAGGAGATTGAGACCATCCCGGCTAACACGGTGAAACCCCGTCTCTACTAAAAAAAAAAAAAAAAAAAAAAAAAAAAAAATTAGCCAGGCATGGTAGCGGGTGCCTGTAGTCCCAGCTACACAGGAGGCTGAGGCGGGGTAATGGCGTGAACCTGGGAGGCAGAGCTTGCAGTGAGCCAAGATCATGCCACTGCACTCCAGCCTGGGCAACAGAGCGAGACTCCTCAAAAAAAAAAAAAAAAAAGGATTTATTTACATATCTACCATTTCAGAAATTAGAATGCATAAGCCTGGGACATGACACATCACAGGTAAACATTGAAGCAAGACAAATTCTTGTATTTTCCCACTTTGTATTTTGTAGTTTTCCACACACATGCATTTGTATGAACATTTCATGGTTCACATTCTGTTTTAAAGAATTGTAGATATTTTTCTCCCAGAGACTATGCTTTTCACATTTCTTTTTTCTTTTTTTTTTTTTTTGGAGACGGAGTCTGGCTCTGTCTCCCAGGCTGGAGTGCTGGAGTGTAGTGGCGCGATCTCAGCTCACTGCAAGCTCCGCCTCCCGGGTTCACGCCATTCTCCTGCCTCAGCCTCCCAAGTAGCTGGGACTACAGGTGCCCGCCACCAGGCCCAGCTAATTTTTTGTATTTTTTTTTTTTAGTAGAGACGGGGTTTCACTGTGTTAGCCAGGATGGTCTCGATCTCCTGACCTTGTGATCCGCCTGCCTCGGCCTCCCAGAGTGCTGGGATTACAGGCATGAGCCACTGCGCCTGGCGCTTTTCACATTTCTTATGCTAACTTGATATATTTCTGACGTGAGAAAAAATTTTAAATGGTCCATTTTCAAGGCATGATAAATCTAAGTACTGGCAGCCAGCCTGCAAATGTAACAAACCACATGGCTCATGCACCAAAAGGCCACGATAAGTGAACAGAATGTAGAGGAGGGGTCAGCCCATAAAAGGGAAGAAAGTTTTGTTATTGGGAAATCAAAAGTTAAGTGGGGAAGGGGACGGGTTATAACCTTATAAGGGGGATAATGAAACTCAGGCGATGTCTGGGAAGATTGTAACCCCATAGTACTCCGCCAGTGAGGAACTGGGGAAGGGACTTGTGTGCTAGGAGATAAATTATCTCTTGTGACTGCCCCAGGTGTGCCTGCCCACCGGACGCCCAATCTTGCAAGACCATTATTAAAAGTCTCACTTTCGCTGTTCTTTGTCCCTCTAAGTCCATTCTTTGGGTTTGGACAGGTGAGCATGTCTCTCACAACCTGGGGACCCATCCGGGGTCTCTATGCCTGCATGGAGTGGTATTCCGGCCAAGAGAGGAGATACATCCCACCTGATTTAGGTGGCCCACTCTGTCCAGGCGTCCTGGCTCCCCACAGAAGCCATAGAGAAATCTGAGACTGTTATTCAGGAGGCAGCAGAGGTGACCCAGGGAGAAAAGCAGGCACCGTGGGAACCAGCCCACCTCATGCATGAGCCAAGGTAGGAAAATTGGACTATGAGTAGAGTACTGCCTTGGTGGTTGGGCCTTTTCGAAGGTTCTGGGGTGTGCAAGAAACCTCCAGTAAGGGGGGCTGAGTAAACAGGGAAAAACTCAGACACAGAGGCTGGCCGAAAATGGGAGACAGAAATTCTAGGCCTAGGGGACAAAGGGAAGAGGGAGCCAAAGAGACTCCCTCTGACATTCCCCCAGATAGTCCTTTGGGGAAAATGTTGCAGGTTTGGAGGAACAACCCTTGAACCAGAGACAAGGAAAAGCAAAACATTTAGAGTATTGCTGTTTTATCTGGCCCAAAGACCTGATTTGTAAGCCTTTGGTCTTTTGGCCTAAGTTTGGCTCAGATGAGGATTGGGTGTGCCAAGCTTTAATTCTCTATGTGAATTAGAGAGATAGGTTACACTCTCTGCTGGATTAAGGAATTAGCCCCCTTGTTCCCCCTCAAAGAAGAAAGCCTAGTGAAAAGCCCTGGGACCCCCTATCATGCTCACCCCTCCATAAGCCTCTCAAGATAGGGGACAGGAAGATCAAGGGGCAGCAGGAGGGTTAGAGGAAGAAAGACCCGGAGACCATGGGGAAGCCAAACCAACTGCTCCTTTAAATCCTTATCCAAATTAAAGAAAAGAATTAAAACAGTGTAAGAGAGAGATCGAAAACTTACCTATCCCTTCCACACAGCAGGCATCTAGCATGTTCACGCTTACGCAAGTTCCCATGGGACAAGGAAAAATTGGCTTTGTAAATGCTCCTCTTACAAGAACTGAAGTTAGGAATTTCAAGAAGCAAATGAAACCACTCCTACAAGATCCCAGCCATTTAGCAGACCAATTCCTGGAACCCAGCTTTTATACCTGGGCTGAAATGATGTCTGTCATGAATATCCTGTTCACAGGAGAAGCGGGGAATGATTAGGAGAGCTGTTCTTCATGCCTCTAAGTCCATTCTTTGGGTTTGGACGGCTGAGCATGTTTCTCACACTGAGCGCCTAGTTTCTCAACTTAGTAGGAATGAGAATGATTTAAACTGTTTGTAAACAGATTTTCAGGTCACTCCAGAAATTTGATCTTTAGGGGAGGGGCCTGGAATTTTTTTAACAGGTGCCCCAAAAGTAATTCTCAATCAAGTTTGGTGAACATTCCCTTAGTCAATAGAGTTAACTTGCTAGGCCTCCTAGAAACAACTAGAAATGCTGTCCTGAGCATTACAAAGTGCCAAAAGAAACAATAATTTGAGAGTTTTAGTACAGGTTCCGATTTTATTATAGAACATATGGGAGGAGTAAAATGGGGGAGGATATATTTTGAGGGAAGAGTACCTTCTAAACTTTTAACCAGCATCCCTAAATATATGAACGTTTACGAATTATCTGCCTGTCCTAATGTTGTGTATGGTTTTGGCTTTTTGTTGTTGTTGTTGTCGTTTTTGTTTTGTTTGTTTTGTTTTGAGATGGAGTCTCGCTCTGTTGCCCAGGCTGGAGTGCAGTGGCGTGATCTCGGCTCACTGAAAGCTCCGCTTCCCGGGTTCAAACCATTCTCCTGCCTCAGCCTCCCGAGTAGCTGGGACTACAGGCGCCCGCCACCACGCCCGTCTAATTTTTTGTATTTTTAGTAGAGACGGGGTTTCACTGTGTTAGCCAGGATGGTCTTTATCTCCAGACCTCGTGATCCGCCCGCCTCGGCACCCCAAAGTGCTGGGATTACAGGTGTGAGCCACTGCACCCGGCCCCTGTTTTTTTGTTTTTTTTTGTTTTTGAGACAGAGTCTGGCTCTTTCGCCCAGGCTGGAATGAAGTGGCAGGATGTTAGCTCACTGCAACCTTTGCCCCTGGGGTTCAAGTGATTCTCCTGCCTCAGCCTCCCGAGTAGCTGGGATTACAGGCGTCTGCCACCATGCCCGGTTATTTTTTGTATTTTTAGTAGAGATGGGGTTTCACCATGTTGTCCAGACTGGTCTCAAACTCCTGACCTCAGGTGATCCACCTGCCTCGGCTCCCAAAGCATTGTGTATGTTATTAAATATACCCAAAGAAGTACATTTTTAAGGATGAAAATACTTAACTAGAAACTTTAATATTTCTTTGGATACCTAGGGGATTACTTTGAATGAGACCACATCAATTTGGAATCCACTGAATATACAGCATGGAAACCTCGTGGGCCTTCCTCACTAGTTTTTCTCTTTTTCATTTTTTCTGGAAAAGGGGGTGAAGATGAAGAAGGAAGTGAAAAAAGATTGTGTGAAAAAAAATGTGCGTGTGTGTATGTATATATACATATATATGTTAACATATGTATGTTAATTGCTGCATAACAAAAGACTACAATTTTAACTGCTTAGAACAACACCCATTTATTTGCTCCGTAGGTCAGAATTCTAGGCATAGCCCTAGTGTGTTTGTTCTCTGCTCAGAGTCTCACAATGAGCAATGAATTTGACCAGGTTGCTGTCCCATCTGAGGCTCATTCCGTTTGTTGTCAGAATTCACTTTTATGTGGTCCTAGGGCTGAGGTCCCTGTTTTCTGGCTGTCAACCGGGGACTCTTGAACTCTGGTGCCATGCCCTACCACATAGCCTTTTGACATCATGGCAGTTTGCTCCTTCAAAACCAGCAAGAGAGTTTCACATTTGAATCTCTTTGACTTCCTCTGTCACTGACCTTTAGACCCAGATTTAGAGGGCTCAAGTGAATATCTTAGGTCCACTGACATAATTTCCCTTTGAGTTGATTAACTCAAAGTCAACCTTAATTATATCTGCAAAATCATTTGTATTATGTAAGGTAAACAATCATATTCACAGAATTTCATCCACAGTCAAGAGGAGGGGATTATACAAGGTATACACCAGAGGGTGAAAACCTTGGGGACCATTTTAGAAGTCCGCATGCTACACGTGACATGGAACTAAAGTCTTTTTTCATAATTGCTATACTTAATATTCCATAGTTTTAACTCAAGGAGCTGATGAATTAAACATAAAATGTTTCAGTGAGAGAAAAGTCCCTTGATGAATTTTAAACAGCTTTTAAAGAAGTCTCCCACCCCTAGGTTGCTAGGTTGCTTTGTGTGTGTGTGTGTGTGTGTGTGTGTGTGTGTGTGTGTGTGTGTGTGAGAGAGAGAGAGAGAGAGAGATTTTGATTCGTCTAGAAATGGATTTGCTCTGCTTGTTTTGAACAGTCAGAATTTGGATATAGCCTGAAAGTAAGAAAGAGTGGACCAGCTTGCCTTATCAAATGAGCTGAATCATTTTACTGTGCTTAATAGATGTAATTTCATATTGGGTATCAGTCAAGAGTAATGACTAACTCAAACAAAATTATATAAGGTCAAATTGACCTTTGAAAAATGTTTCTAGAAATTCTCTTTTGACTATGTTTGGAGAAAGAATTAAGTTAGATGGACTTTCTAGTTGTGCCTAAGTCACAGTATATTGTGTAAATGAAAGCTTCAGGTTTTGCAGAGCTACATGCCCATTTGAGTATTCATATTTGTAAATCATCCTTCAGTATGGAATAGTTCTGTGAGGTATGTTCATATTAACACATGCTCAACACAAAAGACAATCACCATGCTTTTTACATTTAATATTTTGCACGATTCTGATTAAGAAAGAACTTTAGAAAGTTTGGAGGAAAATAAATCCAGCTAGAATGATCTAGGGATTAGAGTAGAAGATTTGACTGAAATATTAAAGACCTCTTCACTCTGCAACTACATAAGTTCAGTGAGAAGGTGTTTGAAGAAGAAACTTTATGATTCAGCCTTTCTCTTCGTTTCCTGGCTTGCAGGAAATACAGCATTGTACATGGTAGGCAGTACAGAGATTGCTGCCTGAAGAAGGTGGTGTACAGGATTGGGGTGGAGGGAAGAGGAGGAAATTTATTTTCTGGAAAAGATTTTGACCTACTGGAGAAAAAAAAGAATTTATGTTAAGAAAGGAAGTAGATTACCCTTTTTAGAAAAAGTTTGTCATATAGTTGCATTTTAGTTAGGAATGTGTAACATTTACTGTATTTTAAATTCTTTGTTCCAACAAGTTTTTTCCCCCAATGTTGTCGGGGTTTTTTTGTTCTGATTTGTCCTTTTTTTTTTTTTTTTTTTTTGAGACAGAATCTCCCTCTGTCACCCAGGCTGGGGTACAGTGGCACGATCATGGCTCACTACAGCCTTGGCCTCCTGGGCTCAAGTGATCCTCCTACATCAGCCTCCCAAGTAGCTGGACTTCTAAAATTTTTTGTAGAGAAAGGGTCCTCCTTTGTTGCCCAGGCTCAATTGCTTTGTTTTGTTTTGTTTTGTTTTGTTTTGTTTTTGAGACAGAGTCCTCCCTCTGTCGTCAAGGCTAGAGTGCAGTGGTGCGATCTCTGCTCACTGCAACCTCCGTCTACCGGGTTCAAGCGATTCCCCTGCCTTAGCCTCCTGAGTAGCTGGGACTACAGGTGCCCGCCACCACGCCAGCTAATTTTTTGTATTTTTATTAGAGATGGGGCTTCACCATGTTAGCCAGGATGGTCTCGATCTCCTGACCTCGTGATCTGCCCACCTCGGTCTCCCAAAGTGCTGGGGTTACAGGTGTGAGCCACTGCGCCTGGCCTCAATTGTTGTATTGTGATAAAATACACATAACACAGTTTATCATCTTAACCATTTTAAAGTATATAGTTCAGTGGTATTAAATTCAGTGTTGTGCAGCCACCACCACCACCCATCTGAATAACTCTTTTTCTTTTTCTCTGAAAACTGCAACTATATCCATTAAACAAGAACTCCTCATTTCCCTCTCTCCTGATTGCCTGGCAACTATCATTCTCATTTCTATTTCTGTGATATTAATGTAAAAACCTTTTGTTACATTCATAAATTACAAATCTATAGAATACCATAAAGGGAAATGTGTTTTGGAAAATCATCTCAGACTTTTTTGATTGCAAACTCTTATTGTTAAAGAAGTTTAAATGTTCCCCCATAAACATACTACTACAATACTAATATGTAAATTAAAAAATTTAGAAGGTTGTAATGAAGACAATATATTTTTAAGTATTTTGCTAATTATAATAGTGCCATGATCAACAACTGATATCTCAAGACACAAAAATATATTTAGGGCAATAGTGGATGTCATTGATTTTTCAAATAATCTTGATAATTTTTAATGGGGAGGAGTGACATTACCAGATCTGATTAAATTATAATTTTCAATTCCTAATGAAGCTGGCAAAGGAGTAGAAGTGTCAGTGCTTATTATTTTCTTTTGTTGGTTTGTGCTTCCATTACTGGTATTATATTCAACCTATGGTTTCTTGGGAGGAGTGTTTTTAAGCTGCTTATTCATTTGTGGTAGTTACACTGGTTAGAACTAAATAACATAATAAATATTTAATAATATAATACATGAATCATATACTGCATCACATTATTCTTAAAGTGAACAAGCCCATGTACAAATTAGGGGCCCTGTCTTCCTGTATGCTGTAGAATTCTCCCTGTTCTCTTCGGGTATCTCCTATGGACTGTGTGCAGCCATCTGTGATAAAGGCTGAATGTGTGAGAGCATTAGTGTCAATCCATTTATAAATTGTTGGTAACTTCATTTGTTAGATTAAAAACATGAAAGTGAATTATGTCTTCCTCCTACATCCCGATGTGCTGTCTTGCACACTACTTAGAATGTACACACCCTCCTCTGGAGAAACTTAGTTTAGGATGTATCTTGTAACCCTTTGAGATTGTCTCCCCCTCCAATAGCTTTACTGAGATACTAATTGACAAGTAAAAAATGTAGTTTTAAGCTGTACAACATGATGTTTTGATATATGTATACACCATGAGATGATTACCACAATCAAGCTAATTAGCATATGCAAGGTAATATCCAGTAACCTTGTGTGTGTTGAGAATATTTAAGATCTACTTTCTTAGCAAATTTCAAGTTTGCAATATAGTATTATTAACTATAGTCATTCTAACATGTGAGGTGTTATCTCATTGTGGTTTTGATTTGCATTTTCCTGATTATTAGTGATGTTGATAATTTTTTCATATACCTGTTGGCCATGTGTATGTCTTTTTTTGAGAAATATCCATTGAAGTCCTTTACCTTTTTTTTTTTTTTTTTTTTTGAGACAGAGTCTCACTCTGTTGCCCAGGCTGGAGTGCAGTGGCTCACTACAACCTCCCCATCCTGGGTTCGAGCACTTCTTTTGCCTCAGCCTCCTGAGTAGCTGGGACTACAGGCACATGCTGCCATGCCTGGCTAATTTTTGTATTTTTAGTAGAGATGTGGTTTCACTGTGTTAGCCAGGCTAGTCTTGAACTCCTGACCTCAGGTGATCCGCCCTCCTCAGCCTCCCAAAGTGCTGGGATTACAGACATGAGCCACCATGCTCAGCCCCTTTACCCATGTTTTAATCAGGTTATTTTCTTGCTATTGAGTTGCTTGGATTCCTTGTATATTTTGGATATAACTCCTTATCAGGTCTATGGTTTGAAAATACATTCTCCCATTCTGTAGGTTGTCTCTTCACTTTGTTGATTGTTTCTTTTGCTGTGCAGAAGTGAGGTTGCCTTTATATCTATGTATAGTGATACAAAGTGAGGTTTCTAATATCTGTGTATACTTGTATTATCCTGAAAGCAAAAATGAAGTTTCCAGATCAGAACCTGTCTATTATTACTTCACGACAGCAAAGGGTATGGAGAATGAGTATTATGAATCTCCATTGTATTCTTTCTTCATCTTGTTGCTGGACCTTACAGTTTTAAATTTAGAAAGTTTATTGTTCCAGTGAGACTGTATAGTGCAGTAAGACATTTAAGTACCAAATACAACTAACTGAAAACCTTAATCAGAAATATATGCTATAATTCAACTTTGAAGAAAAAAAATCAGAAGAAAACTAAAAGAGGTAAGCAGTTCTTTTCATAAAATCTTCCAGACTGTATTTTGGGGTTTGTACACTTCCTTTTCATGCATACTTTGTCCTTTCAGCAGATGGATTGAGTACCTGTCACAACAAAATCTGTGCCAGACACATTCACATTCAGCTTCTCATTTCATTCTCAAAAAAAGAAAAAAAAAACCCTTACAAAGAGGATTATTATCCCCATACCATAAGAAAGGATGTAGGCTCAGAGAAATTAAGTAATTTGCCTGTAGTAGAATTCAAGCCAGATTGCCTGTCTAAGAAATAGTGTTCTTAAATGAAGACCTGAAATATGTAATTATATTAGTTCACTTCCTACTCTCAAAATCTTTTCTGACCATACTAATTATTACTCTTAACTTGAAAAAAAATTGTTTCTAATGGTATGTCCACAACCTTCCTTGTTACCATTTAGATATTTCATGCAACTCTGTGACTTCAGTGTTATATTCTTGGTGGATGATTCACCAAGTCAGACAGATTTGCTTCCTGAATTCCATATCTAAGTATCTCTGAGTCAATGGCAGTACATTTAGCCTCTCTGAGTCTGTGTCTTCATTCATAAATTGTAGCTAGTAATATCCATCTTACAAAATTTGGATGAGGATTAAATGAGATAATGTACCTGACACATAGTAGGTTCTCAAGAATGATAGGTGCTTTCTTTCCAGCCCCCTAAACTCTAGTCTTCACCAAACTAGACAAACAAAGTATCAAATTACTGTTGAAATTTAACATAATAATTTCTTTCTTTGGTTTGGTTTTCTTGTTTTGTTTTGTTTTGTTTTGTTTGAGACAGGGTCTCACTTTGTCATACAGGCTGGAGTGCAGTGGCGTGATCTCAGCTCACTGCAGCCTCTCTACCTCCCAGGTTCAAGTGATCCTCCTGCCTCAGCCCCCCCAAGTAACTGGAACTATGGGCATGCACCCCCACACCTGGCTAATTTTTCTATTTTTTTGCAGAGGCAGGATTTGGCCATGTTGCCCAAGCTGGTCTTGAACTCCTGAGCTCAAGTCATCCACCTGCCTCAGCCTCCCAAAGTGCTAGGATTACAGACATGAGCCACTATGCCCAGCCCCTAGTAATTTCTCTCCCTCCCTAATCAGCAGCTCGTTTTAGTTTCCAAATTTCTATTAAATCCTCCCAATTACACAAGTTTAAAGTCTATTTAACATTCATTTTGGCAACTTCTTACTTGCCTACTACATCTACGTAGTTGTTAAGCCTTAAAGAGTCTAGCTCTTTACGGCCACCCTTTCTAGCTCCCACCCTAGTTTAGACCATCATTACTATTATTCCAAATTTTATAGCAGCTTCATAAATGGTCTCCCCTCTTTGCTCACTCACTTCCCTTCTATCCTGCATATTATAATCCCCGTTAGTCTTTTTTTTTTTTTTTAACAAGAAGTTTATTTAAACAACAAGACACTTGACTTGAAGGGAAAACTATCTAAGATTCTTTTTTGTTTTAGGGTAATTTATCCCTACTTAAAGACAGATTGCCCTACATATAACAGCTACATACAAAAAAGTTATAAAACTGTCCTTGGTTTTACAATGATAAATGAAAAACATTAAAATTCTCCAACTGAAAAAGGTATGCAAGGATTTTTGTTGTTGTTAAAACAGAGCAAAATAACTTACTGGAATATAAAGATAAGAGCTGAATGAGCATGCCGCTAATGGAGAAAGGGGGTATTTTCACAGAATCAGTATTTTTCCCCATCCCGTCTCCACTTGATGTCAATCAAAACATACCATTGGCTGTTTAGTTGAAAAAAAAATGCAATATGCTTGTGCACATACACCAGTTACTTTATGTACAATAAAGGAATGGGGAAGGGGAAAATGAAAGAATAGAGAAAACTATACAGTTTTAGTCAGGATGTGGTGGAACCAAATTGCAGTTTTCTAATTGAGAATGTAATCTTGGTCTTTAAAGAACAGAGTTCTGGCGTAAAGAAGCAGGTTCTGAGATTTCTCATGTATTTTTCCAGAGCCAGACTTACAGAATGCACTTTTGAAGGGGGAGTATAAACGTTTGCTTATTTATTCAATTTTGTTTAAAATAATTGGATAACATTTTATGTACCTACAGTGCTCTCAGCATGCTGGGAATGAACTATCATTTTGGAGGTGGGGTAATATTTTTGTTTTTGTTCTTTGTTAATTTTTTTCCCCTTAGGATAAAAGCTCACTGGTTGTGGCCGGGCGCAGTGGCTCATGCCTGTAATCCCAGCACTTTGGGAGGCCAAGGCGGGCAGATTTTGAGGTCAGGAGATCGAGACCATCCTGGCCAACATGGTGAAACCCCATCTCTACTAAAAATACAAAAATTAGCTGGGCATGGTGGCACATGCCTGTAGTCCCAGCCACTCGGGAAGCTGAGGCAGGAGAATCGCTTGGATCCAGGAGCGGAGGTTGCAGTGAGACAAGATCGTGCCAAGACTCTGTCTCAAAAAAAAAAAAAAAAAAAAAAAAAAAAAAAAGCTCACTGGTTCTATTTCAGAGCTCACAATTGATTAATAGCACTAAAAGAAAATCATTTCCCCAATTATGTCCCAAAATATCTAAAGAATTACCCATCTGAATTGTCCTTATTTTTTTCTCTTCTCTAAAACTACTCCTTTTATCATACAAAATATGTACCTGGAAATTTAAGTTATATTTTAAGAATGGTATTTCTTTCAAATACTTATATAACTTTATTAATAGGCTAAAATGTGGTTCAATACAAAATTATGTGACTCATGGAAAGGGTCTTATCTAGTTTAATATTCTGATGTGGCCTCTTTTCTCATCCCTTTTGTATCAAAAAGATATTCAATTATAGTTTGACTTATGTAAAATCCCAGGTTCATAATAGATATTTCAATCCAAATCCATTTTGTGTTGTGATCTGGATGACAGAAGAAGCTCAGCCTTCCTCAAAAGGGAATAAAAATTTGAATCCAGGTTCTAAGTCTACTGCAGCTTAGTGTGTTTAGTAGAACCTAAAGCAGTTGTGGTGAGTCATGAGTCTTCCTCCGTGATTGGCCTGATGTCTCAACATCCCCTGTAGTCTTTTCCTTTGACTGCTGTAACAAATTACCAAAAACTGGATGGCTTAAAACAACAGAAATATATTCTCTCACAGTTTTGAAGGCCAGAAAGTCTGAATTCAGTACCTCTGAGCCAAAATCCAGGCATGGGTAGGGCCATGCCACCTCTGGACACCCTATGGAAGGACTTGTTCCCTTCCTCTTCCAGCTTCTGTTGGCTGCTGGCATTCCTTGGCTTGTGGCCACATCATACCAGCCCTCAAGGCCAGCATTGTCAAATCTCTCTCTGCTCTGTGCTCACATTGCCTTCCCCTCTGTGTGCCTGTGAAATCTCCCCCTGCCTCTCTTAAAGACAAGCAATCAAATTGATTGCTTTGAGGGCATACCCTGATAAATCAGGATAGTCTCATCTCAAGAGCCTTAACTTAATCACATATACAAAGACCTTTCTTCCAAATAAGGTAACATTTACAAGCATTAGGGCTTGATGTCTTTGGGGTGGGCATTTTCACCCTACCATATCTTCTAAGGTCTCATACTACTTTGGGCCATATAGATCTTAGGAAGCCCAAATTCTCAGATAGAATTTAAGGTTTCAATCTGCACTGCCAGCTTTGCTGCAACCCAGGATCATCTCAGAATCCTTTCACAGAATTCTTATTCATAAGTATGTCTTAACCCTAAACTCCTAAGAAAACACATCTAGATTTATACTAAGTAACATGCTAGGAACTCAGTCTTGAAAACTCAATCTCTCTTATAACCTCCACTTCCAATGTATAAATTGAGAAGAGTATGGTCTATACATTGGGTTGTGAAAATTAACAATGAGTAGTGACAAAGCAGAGGCCCTGACACATAGTATGTATTCAATAAATACCATGCTTATTATCCTACATCAGAAGGGCAAGCCATCCTTAAAGTTTGATAGTAAGCCAGAAATCTAAATAATTAGTTAAAAGGAACAAAGGGAGAGGAGAGAAATCCCAAGGTGCTCTTCATGGATGACTAATGGGAGATATCTCCTATGACGTATGGGCCTTTAGGCTCTTAAATAGCTTCAGGGCAGGATGCACCAAATAGGGCCCGAAGTTTCCATATCCCTGGAGGGGAAAAACAAATAAATAAATAAATAAGAACTGCTTTGCTTCTGAATGGAGGGGAGAAAGCTGTACTAATAATAATTATTCTGGATGGTTCTAATGTCCTTTAACTCCTTTAGCAGGCCTATGTTGTGATTTGAGGACTACCATATTGAATATGAATTATTTCTTATTGACTGGGCTTCCCCATCTGAGTTATCTCAGGACTTGGACAAAACAGCTCTGCCCCACCCCCTCAAATCCAGAACAATTCAAATAGAAAAGTGTGTGTGGTCATGAATACGCCACAGTTTCCCCAGTCTCTATTGGTTTGTGTGCAAGAGATAGATCAAATATTAATTTACACTTTACTGGTCTATTGACTATTCAAGTAAAATTGACAAATACTGGTCAACTACAATTATCTCTCCCCTCCTTATTAAAATATGACATTATGTAAATCTCTGGTGAATGATACAAAATAGAAATGTAACAAGGCTGAAATATCGTAAGAATCTAAGTTCAAATTTTACCTACAGAATTTTTAATTCCATAAACATTTGTGATATAACTACACTGTGCCAGGCATTATACCAACCTCTGAAGACAAGACCAAGCTCTGAAGAATCAATGATAAAAAAGACATGGTGCCTCCTTCAAGAGAGCACCTTGTGAACCATGAGCCAAGTGGAAACAAATGCAGTCATCCTGATTGTCTTAGTTTGGGCTGCTGTAACAAAGTACCATAGACTGGGTGGCTTGTGAACAACAGACATTCATTTCTCACAGTTCTGGAGACTGGAAATCTAAGATCAGGGTGCCAGCACAGATTGGGTTCTGGCGAAGCCATCCTCTGGATTGCAGACTGTCATCTTCTCCCTGTATCCTTACGTGGCAGAAAAAGGGCAGGAGAGTTCTTTGAGGTCTCTTTTAGAAGGGCACCAATCCCATTCATTAGGGCTCTATTCTGATGAACCAATCACCTCCGAGAGGCTCCACCTCCTGATAGCATCACATTTAGGGTTAGGTTTTCAAGATATGAATTTGGGGTCAGGGGGACACAATCATTCAGTCAATTACATTAATTTCACCTGGCAAGAACGGTTGAAATGACGCAGTGGTATCTTTTTCTCAAAAGAAGTGATATTTGATCTGAGCTTTGAAGAAGCAAACAGAGAGAAATTATGAGGGCATACAAGGGTTGGAGAAGGTATTCCAGACAGAAGCAACAGCAATTTCAATGGCACTCAGGCATAAGTGCAATGGTGGTCACTGGAGGTCAAGTGGATGGAATGGTAGGACTGGATCATATTGAGAGCCTTTACATCACAATCAAGAGTTTAGACTCTATTTTATGGGCATCCAGATACCATGAGAAGGAGATGTGATGCATGTGAGCTTTACCTCAGCTGTGAGACCTTGTCTGCCCTCAGGCTCTCTGCTACAAAAGCAGCCTGCCTGCCAAAGACCTGTTTGCAAAACTGTAAGCAATGATTCTGCCTTCTATATTTTAGGTTGACAGCTCCCGCATCCCCTCTTTCACTCAGCTTCACTCCACCATGACCAGAGCACCTCTCCTGCTACTATGTGTTGCCCTGGTGCTGCTTGGGCATGTGAATGGAGCCACAGTAAGAAATGAGGACAAATGGAAGCCACTCAACAACCCCAGAAACAGAGATCTGGTAAGAACACACTTGGGGCCTGGGTTTCAGGATCTGGCATTGACCATTTTCTTTCTCTCTTTAGTTTTTCAGAAGGCTTCAGGCATATTTTAAGGGCAGAGGTCTTGATCTTGGAACATTTCCAAATCCTTTCCCCACGAATGAAAATCCTAGACCTCTCTCTTTCCAGTCAGAACTTACTGCTTCTGCATCTGCAGATTATGAAGAGCAGAAAAACTCCTTTCACAATTATCTCAAAGGCTGAAAGTTTCTTCTGAGCTCAGGTAAAAGTTGGCCCTTTATTCTGGATCTGTCCTATTTAATTATAACATTGTCTTGTTCTTTCAGGTGTCTGGCTATTTTAAAACTACAGATGAAGCTTCTCATTAGAAAAATTCAACCATTGTCATAGCTAAACTTTCATGGAGTTTCTTTCCCCCTCACTTTTATTTTTCAGTTTGTAATGATTTTATTCCACATTTCCATATTTACATATAAATCGCTGGAACTATGATTTCTATGCATATTTATGGAGTTTTTTTCCTATGAAACCATAAATATTGATGTAGAGCACCGCATGTATTTGTAGGAGTTACAAAAACATCACAAACTGAAAAAAGATTATAATCTAAATTAGATGTTTCTTTAAGCTTGTTTTTAAAACTTGTCTTTTATGTTTATTATCTTTTATCGACCAATATATTTTTTTAAAGGGACATGCTCACTTTTAGTATAGTAAAATTCATTATATGTGATAGAGGGTTGGGTTTAAAATTTGTCTTCCTTTCCTAAAAAGAAGATGCATTCCCATGTTCAGCATACACTACCAAAATACTTCACAGTTTTAGTTTCATAAGAAATGAGGGCAAGTGATAAACAGCCACAATTAAGTTAAAATGGAAGCAAACAACAACAACAAACATGGGATTCTAGAAGTTGTCAACGCCTCCAAAGATGCTCTTTGCCAGAGTATTCAGAGGTGGACATTGTGCCACATCAAATATTCTAGCAATGCCCGAGCCCTTGCTCTCATACACAACCTCCTCAGGAAGGAAAAGTAGAAACAGGTGATTTCCTCTCTTTCCAACCAGCCCCTGCTCTCCTTACTCTAGCTCATGCTGAGTTATTCTGATTCCCATACTCACATTTGGAATAGCTGCTTTTCCTGTATCTTTATAGATAGCTGCATCATCTTCTCTGTGATTCCTGCAAAAGGAATGTTGCACTAAAATGCAACATTGTCCTAACATTAGTCTGTGCATTTCAAAATATTTTAATGTGGCTTTTTTGGGTGGATTATTGATATTGTATATGAAGAATAAAATATTTGTGCAAGAACAGATTTTGTGTCTGGTTTAAGATGTTCTATTGT